GAAATCACAATTTCTATACTTCCTGGCTGCGAGATAGCATTGTTTCTACACTCCATTTGCACATTTCATAAACACATTTCATGTTTATTTTTAAATATTCAGAAACCTGATACTCAAATTATGCCTAGAAGCCTCCCTCCCCTTCTCCTTCTCTCAGGAACATGTTAACTGAGAAAGTGGCTTTGTAAGCTGTAAGTTAGGGAGAGGCCACTGGAAAAAATAAAATTTAATAATAAACTTCTGGCTTCAAAATGGTACAGAAAATGTATAACTGCTGAAAGATTAGATATGACTATGATTTCCTCATTTAGTAATGAAAGAAACTGTGACATAATATACCTGCTATTGATTCATTCAATAATGTTCAAATAAGTTGTATACTTTAGTATGTGCCTATCTATATCATTTTTATAGCAAAGGCTGAAGCAGCTCCAGAAGACATTTATAAATATCTAGTTGAGGATCTGATGGCATTAATCATCTAAGTAATGCATTAACTACACACACATTTAAAACATCTTCACTGAAAACAGCAGCAATATTACGATAGGGCAATGAAAACCAACAAAACATGTTTTTACAAGGGAAAAAAGACTTTAAATTCAAACTTTCTAAACACGTAATTATATTAATAGTATTTTGCTGTTAAAACAGCTATGATATTCTAACTACATCTTTTTTCCCCTCTTACCTGACCAATGTCTGGGCATGGAATTTCTGCTTCTTGTCAGTAATGATTCATATATCAAAAGGTACAAGAAATGTCTTTATAGTGCTATTTTAAGCAGGTATCTTAAAGAGGAACCTATGAATCTGAATTACTCACTTGCCAAAAGGTGGCAATAGGGCTTTAAACTTTGGTTTTGCAATTATCAGTGTACCAGAAATCTTTTATCTTACCTACCTGCACGTGAAGTGGGGGGGAAGTAGGGGAAAAAATCCCAGCTTTTCCTTGAACAGGACCATTTTACTCTCTTAGATGGAAATACATACACATTTTCCTCCTTGGTACACTGACTTTTTTTTTTTTTTTTTTTTAAGAACGTCTGAGTTCTGAAGCCCATGTGCTATGAGAGCTTTTACATCAAAACAAAATTCTTTCATCTCAAGATCATTGAATGTGTATCTTGAAACTTCATATTCAAGGTTGCTTCCAGTCCATCAACAATAATTCCCTACTCTAATTCCCTACACAGATTCCTACACTAACCTGCATACCCTCACGTTCTTGAAGTCAAAGCAGATTGGATCACTGACGTTCAACCACTTAATAAATCTGAGTATGTTTGCGTGTCTTGGTGACTTTAACCTTAGTTACAAAACTAGGAGCCTGGCCTATTTTTTTGGTTATAGTGTAAGTTTTCTTTCCTTGAAGACTGACTTTTCCAAAACTATCAAAGGAGAAAGATGGCAGTAAGGGAGAAAAACAGAGCATAACTCAGAAACACGAGGCCCAATGGCAGAGGAAAAAATGGCCGTTGTTGTCTCATGAATAGGCTCTATTAATAAGAATATTCTGGGTATCTTTCGTTTGATGTTATACATTTGCGGCATTTGACATAAGGAATTAGGCTTTCGTAAGGGTGGGATGCCAAGAAAACTGTTGATACAAATAGAAAAGCAGTTTGACAGTGTCATCACCATGAGATAACTGAAATGCAGATTTAGGGAGCGAAAATGCTACGGAACATCTTTCAAATGTCAAAGCAAAATGAAGGAAAGATTGAGTTTGCAGTAATTATTTAAGACATCGTGAAGACTTCTTTAGGACCCAACCATTTATCTCCAAAGCAACATGGCTTTAAAAATTAAAATGAGATCATTTTGAGATAACTCTTTTGATCCCAGTTTAGTCTGGACAGAAAATTTAAATAGCCAAAGGGGAAAAAAAAACCATTAACCAAGAGTTCTGGCTACCGAAAAGAGGCACCAAGATAAAATGCAGAACTGGGCCTAACTTTCTTCTCCCTAAAATAGTTTTGCAACTTGAGTGCATTCCCCTGGGAAAGAGGCTGTGAATTCCATGGAAGTATGCATTCCAAGTTTCCTGCCTCTTAGCCCTAAGGTCTACCAACCCCTGGACAAACCTATCACTCTTCCACACAAGAGGGTCTATCAAAGCAGTCTGTGGAGATATATAAAAACCAGAGATCACCATGCCTTAGGGAGGTGATGAGCTGACAGGCTGACAGAAACCATGAAGTTCACATTTCAATCCAAGTTTTCCCGTAAAGCCACTGGCTGAGAGGCCCATCCCTACATAGGCAGGGAGCAGAGCAGGGAAGACGAAAATACAAGGTTGAAAAGAATCAAGTAAGAAGGTGTTTTGTTTTGTTTTTTAGAATTCTAAAACTTAAAAGGAATTTTACTGTAACTTAAACTTGCAGCGATACGATACGGCCATGTCAACTTTTGTGGCACTGAAATGTTACTGCAGGAATAGCTTCTGGGTTTTAAAAAATTATAAGAGATCATGAGCAGGATAATTATTTAGCTTTAAAAATCAACCAATTAATATACATCTGGAAATTCACAATGCTTCGAGCCTTTGTTCAGCCTGGTACGCCTGCATACCAGCCGCTTCCCAGCCACCTGTCTGCCAACACGGAGGTCAAGTTTAAGGGTACTTTGGTGCATGAAGCTCAACTCAACTATTTCTACATCTCTCCTGGAGGTAAGAAACCCTAAAGTGAAATAAAGAGTAGGCATTTCTTCCTCCTCCCTTCTTTTCTCCCCAGAATCTCCTGTGCGAACCTCTTCTGTGCAGACACCTTCCCACCCAACCTCAACAGAGCCCTGTGGGCCTCCCACGCTGTGTAAGTGCGCGGACTCATCTGAGTGCCACTAGTAACTGTTGTGTTCTTTTCTCTTTTGCCACAGGTTCCAACTATGGGAGCCCACGCCCCGCCCATGCCAACATGAATGCCAATGCGGCAGCGGGGCTGGCCCCTGAGCACATCCCCACCCCGGGGGCTGCCCTGTCGTGGCAGGCGGCCATCGACGCAGCCCGGCAGGCTAAGCTGATGGGCAGCGCTGGCAATGCGACCATCTCCACAGTCAGCTCCACGCAGCGGAAGCGGCAGCAATATGGGAAACCCAAGAAGCAGGGCAGCACCACGGCCACACGCCCGCCCCGAGCCCTGCTCTGCCTGACCCTGAAGAACCCCATCCGGAGGGCCTGCATCAGCATTGTCGAATGGAAATATCCTTTGTTCACCGGGCTGGGCATGCTCCGTGGCATTAACTTCCTTGACTCCCTTTCTCAGACCATTTGAAATAATTATTTTACTGACTATTTTTGCCAATTGTGTGGCCTTAGCGATCTATATTCCCTTTCCAGAAGATGATTCCAACGCCACCAATTCCAACCTGGTAAGTCCACCATCCTCAAGTCTCTGCTTTTTATTTTTCTCTCTTTTCTATTTCTGTTTCCTAGGAACGAGTGGAATATCTCTTTCTCATAATTTTTACGGTGGAAGCGTTTTTAAAAGTAATCGCCTATGGACTCCTCTTTCACCCCAATGCCTACCTCCGCAACGGCTGGAACCTACTAGATTTTATAATTGTGGTTGTGGGGTAAGTATCACTGTCTGTTTCTTTCCCTTTATCTGACAGTCCTTCTCTCTTTCCTCTCTTCTAGGCTTTTTAGTGCAATTTTAGAACAAGCAACCAAAGCAGATGGGGCAAACGCTCTCGGAGGGAAAGGGGCCGGATTTGATGTGAAGGCGCTGAGGGCCTTCCGCGTGCTGCGCCCCCTGCGGCTGGTGTCCGGAGTCCCAAGTAAGTGAAGCCCGTTCTTGTGTACAGTGTTAGCTTGGTTCAGTGAGTGGCTCTGTCCCCGCAGGTCTCCAGGTGGTCCTGAATTCCATCATCAAGGCCATGGTCCCCCTGCTGCACATCGCCCTGCTTGTGCTGTTTGTCATCATCATCTACGCCATCATCGGCTTGGAGCTCTTCATGGGGAAGATGCACAAGACCTGCTACAACCAGGAGGGCATAGCAGGTAAGAGGGGCAGGCGGCTGCGCTCCCAAGGCTCCCGTCTCCTGTCTTCTTCTGGCCATTTGAGATGTTCCAGCAGAAGATGACCCTTCCCCTTGTGCGCTGGAAACGGGCCACGGGCGGCAGTGCCAGAACGGCACGGTGTGCAAGCCCGGCTGGGATGGTCCCAAGCACGGCATCACCAACTTTGACAACTTTGCCTTCGCCATGCTCACGGTGTTCCAGTGCATCACCATGGAGGGCTGGACGGACGTGCTGTACTGGGTACGTAGCATGAGTGGGCAGTCAGAGGGTGGTCTTCTTTCCTAACTTTCCTTCGTCTTTCCAGATGCAGGACGCTATGGGCTATGAGTTACCCTGGGTGTATTTTGTCAGTCTGGTCATCTTTGGATCCTTTTTCGTTCTAAATCTGGTTCTCGGTGTGTTGAGCGGGTAAGCTGACCGTTTCTATGTCCTCTCCACAATCCTGCCCTGCCCCTCCTCTCACTCTCACCAGAGAGTTTTCCAAAGAGAGGGAGAAGGCCAAGGCCCGGGGAGATTTCCAGAAGCTGCGGGAGAAGCAGCAGCTAGAAGAGGATCTCAAAGGCTACCTGGATTGGATCACTCAGGCCGAAGACATCGATCCTGAGAATGAGGACGAAGGCATGGATGAGGAGAAGCCCCGAAACAGTGAGCAGCCGTCTTCTTCTGTGTTTGGGCTGGTTCTTGACACTGACCATCTTGTCTGTGAAAGGAGGCACTCCGGCGGGCATGCTTGATCAGAAGAAAGGGAAGTTTGCTTGGTTTAGTCACTCCACAGAAACCCATGGTAATGTTCCCCTGTGCTCTGTGTGTGTAAATTGCCTGGCTCTGCTTCCCTTTGACTCTTGCAGTGAGCATGCCCACCAGTGAGACCGAGTCCGTCAACACCGAAAACGTGGCTGGAGGTGACATCGAGGGAGAAAACTGCGGGGCCAGGCTGGCGTGAGTAGGCACGGCGAGCCCAGGGGCTGGGGGGTCCTTACCTGAAGCTCTCTCATCCTGCCAGTAAGGGAAGCAGAAGTGCAGTGGAGCCTGCTGTTCTGTTGCCTTGGGGTGTCACGACTGTAAACTCACCCTGGCCTCTGGAAGAACTGCAAACAGAGGCTCTGAGTCAGACCAGTCCCAGGTACAATGCATTTCTGAATTGCTCCACCTGGGTCCTTTGGTAACATTTCCTTTTTCTTTTTCAGCCACCGGATCTCCAAGTCAAAGTTCAGGTGAGTGAGACTCACGCTGCTCTTCCTTCCTTACCCCACCCTTCTCTCCCTGTCCCCTTTCCAGCCGCTACTGGCGCCGGTGGAATCGGTTCTGCAGAAGGAAGTGCCGCGCCGCAGTCAAGTCTAATGTCTTCTACTGGCTGGTGATTTTCCTGGTGTTCCTCAACACGCTCACCATTGCCTCTGAGCACTACAACCAGCCCAACTGGCTCACAGAAGTCCAAGGTGAGCGGCGGCCCCAGCTCTGCTCTGGTTTCCTCGGATCTCATCCCTCTCCTGGGCCTGCCAGACACGGCAAACAAGGCCCTGCTGGCCCTGTTCACGGCAGAGATGCTCCTGAAGATGTACAGCCTGGGCCTGCAGGCCTACTTCGTGTCCCTCTTCAACCGCTTTGACTGCTTCGTCGTGTGTGGCGGCATCCTGGAGACCATCCTGGTGGAGACCAAGATCATGTCCCCACTGGGCATCTCCGTGCTCAGATGCGTCCGGCTGCTGAGGATTTTCAAGATCACGAGGTACTGGGCTCCCCCTCTCACTTTGAAGAGGGAGAGTGCTGACCTCCCTCCTGTTGGCTCTCAGGTACTGGAACTCCTTGAGCAACCTGGTGGCATCCTTGCTGAACTCTGTGCGCTCCATCGCCTCCCTGCTCCTTCTCCTCTTCCTCTTCATCATCATCTTCTCCCTCCTGGGGATGCAGCTCTTTGGAGGAAAGTTCAACTTTGATGAGATGCAGACCCGGAGGAGCACATTCGATAACTTCCCCCAGTCCCTCCTCACTGTGTTTCAGGTATGGACTCTTCTCTGCTGGGATTCGGACTCGTGTCCCTTATTGGTGGGAATGTGTCATTCAGATCCTGACCGGGGAGGACTGGAATTCGGTGATGTATGATGGGATCATGGCTTATGGCGGCCCCTCTTTTCCAGGGATGTTAGTCTGTATTTACTTCATCATCCTCTTCATCTGTGGAAACTGTATCCTTTGCTGCTGCCCCCCACCCCTGCGGGGGTCATTTTCTTTAAGAATGGACACAAACAGATATCCTACTGAATGTGTTCTTGGCCATTGCTGTGGACAACCTGGCTGATGCTGAGAGCCTCACATCTGCCCAAAAGGAGGAGGAAGAGGAGAAGGAGAGAAAGAAGCTGGCCAGGTAACCCTCTAAGCTTGCCCAGGCCTGGGGCTCCATTTATTTTTTTCTGCTGCTGACTGGCCAGGACTGCCAGCCCAGAGAAGAAACAAGAGTTGGTGGAGAAGCCGGCAGTGGGGGAATCCAAGGAGGAGAAGATTGAGCTGAAATCCATCACGGCTGACGGAGAGTCTCCACCCGCCACCAAGGTGAGGAGCTGTCTCCTTCCTGGAGCTGTGAGATTCTTCCCCCTTCTCCCCTGTGACTGTCTAGATCAACATGGATGACCTCCAGCCCAATGAAAATGAGGATAAGAGCCCCTACCCCAACCCAGAAACTACAGGTACCAGTCCCACTGCCTAACCTGGGATTGGGAGTTATTTAGAATGGTGCTGTTCTTCTTACAGGAGAAGAGGATGAGGAGGAGCCAGAGATGCCTGTCGGCCCTCGCCCACGACCACTCTCTGAGCTTCACCTTAAGGAAAAGGCAGTGCCCATGCCAGAAGCCAGCGCGTTTTTCATCTTCAGCTCTAACAACAGGTGTGCAGCAATGGTGGGGAAGGTGGGGTCCTTTGTCTCTCCTCCTGTCCCCTCTCCCGTACAGGTTTCGCCTCCAGTGCCACCGCATTGTCAATGACACGATCTTCACCAACCTGATCCTCTTCTTCATTCTGCTCAGCAGCATTTCCCTGGCTGCTGAGGACCCGGTCCAGCACACCTCCTTCAGGAACCATGTATGCATCGCCTGTGTCTTCTGCACTCCTTCCCATCCCCACCCTGTTCCTTTTTGTTTTGCAGATTCTGTTTTATTTTGATATTGTTTTTACCACCATTTTCACCATTGAAATTGCTCTGAAGGTAAAGCCCCCATCCCCTTCTGCTCCTCCTGTTCACACTGGTGTTCCTTTGTCCCTCCCTGCAGATGACTGCTTATGGGGCTTTCTTGCACAAGGGTTCTTTCTGCCGGAACTACTTCAACATCCTGGACCTGCTGGTGGTCAGCGTGTCCCTCATCTCCTTTGGCATCCAGTGAGTGGGAGCCCCTCAGCCCACGATGGGCCAGCTTACTACCCTGCCTGTTTCCCTCTCCCAGGTCCAGTGCAATCAATGTCGTGAAGATCTTGCGAGTCCTGCGAGTACTCAGGCCCCTGAGGGCCATCAACAGGGCCAAGGGGCTAAAGGTGAGTTGAGGGCTTGGGTAGGGAGTCTCCAGCACGTCCCTCTCCCCGTCCCTTCCCACTGCAGCATGTGGTTCAGTGTGTGTTTGTCGCCATCCGGACCATCGGGAACATCGTGATTGTCACCACCCTGCTGCAGTTCATGTTTGCCTGCATCGGGGTCCAGCTCTTCAAGGTAAAGTCTGGGCTCCGTTGTGGTCCTCCTACACATCTCTGATACTCTGTTCTCTGCCTTCCAGGGAAAGCTGTACACCTGTTCAGACAGTTCCAAGCAGACAGAGGCGGAATGCAAGTGAGTAGAGGTGGGAGGGCAGCCAGGGCCACCCCAGAGTAAACTCCTTCTCCTCCTCTCTCAGGGGCAACTACATCACGTACAAAGACGGGGAGGTTGACCACCCCATCATCCAACCCCGCAGCTGGGAGAACAGCAAGTTTGACTTTGACAATGTTCTGGCAGCCATGATGGCCCTCTTCACCGTCTCCACCTTCGAAGGGTGGCCAGAGTGAGTATGCAAAGCAAGGCCCCACGAGCCCTGTTCCCTCTGTGGGACCTGTCTCCTCCTGCAGGCTGCTGTACCGCTCCATCGACTCCCACACGGAAGACAAGGGCCCCATCTACAACTACCGTGTGGAGATCTCCATCTTCTTCATCATCTACATCATCATCATCGCCTTCTTCATGATGAACATCTTCGTGGGCTTCGTCATCGTCACCTTTCAGGAGCAGGGGGAGCAGGAGTACAAGAACTGTGAGCTGGACAAGAACCAGGTAGCTTCCTAGGAAGGAGCGGAGGGAAGCGGCCCACTCTCCCCATCCTCCACCACCCTCCCAGCGACAGTGCGTGGAATACGCCCTCAAGGCCCGGCCCCTGCGGAGGTACATCCCCAAGAACCAGCACCAGTACAAAGTGTGGTACGTGGTCAACTCCACCTACTTCGAGTACCTGATGTTCGTCCTCATCCTGCTCAACACCATCTGCCTGGCCATGCAGGTCAGTCCCAGGAGGAGCACAGCCATGGTGCTGTGTTCACAGCTCCTCCCCTCTCCTGATGCAGCACTACGGCCAGAGCTGCCTGTTCAAAATCGCCATGAACATCCTCAACATGCTCTTCACTGGCCTCTTCACCGTGGAGATGATCCTGAAGCTCATTGCCTTCAAACCCAAGGTAGGCCTCTGAGAAAGACCTTTGATTCCCAGAATCCCCATCCTGCCTGCCCTCCCTTATGTAGGGTTACTTTAGTGATCCCTGGAATGTTTTTGACTTCCTCATCGTAATTGGCAGCATAATTGACGTCATTCTCAGTGAGACTAATGTGAGTATTACTCTGCCCTCCCCAGGAAACCTCTCTCTCTCCCCGGCTGCTCTGCCCCATGCAGCACTATTTCTGTGATGCATGGAATACATTTGACGCCTTGATTGTTGTGGGTAGCATTGTTGATATAGCAATCACCGAGGTAAACGTAAGTACATGGCGTCTGTCCCTAACCGTCCGTACAGCTTATCTCTATCTGCCTTTCTTTAAAGCCAGCTGAACATACCCAATGCTCTCCCTCTATGGTAAGACCAACCCTCCCGACCATGCTCCCGGCTAACTGCACCTCCTGTTGCCGACGGGTTCCAGAACGCAGAGGAAAACTCCCGCATCTCCATCACCTTCTTCCGCCTGTTCCGGGTCATGCGTCTGGTGAAGCTGCTGAGCCGTGGGGAGGGCATCCGGACGCTGCTGTGGACCTTCATCAAGTCCTTCCAGGTAGCCGCCCCTCATGTCCTGCGGCCCGGGGAGCCTCATGGGAGTCTCCTGCACTTCCTTCCAGGCCCTGCCCTATGTGGCCCTCCTGATCGTGATGCTGTTCTTCATCTACGCGGTGATCGGGATGCAGGTAGGGAGGCTCCCACCACGGGGCTCCTGGCCATCACTGAACACCTCTTCCTTCTCTCTCCTAGGTGTTTGGGAAAATTGCCCTGAATGATACCACAGAGATCAACCGGAACAACAACTTTCAGACCTTCCCCCAGGCCGTGCTGCTCCTCTTCAGGTGGGTCCCTGAAGACATAGGTGCACAGATACGCTGCATGAACGTGGCTCTCCCTCCCCTCCAGGTGTGCCACCGGGGAGGCCTGGCAGGACATCATGCTGGCCTGCATGCCAGGCAAGAAGTGTGCCCCAGAGTCCGAGCCCAGCAACAGCACGGAGGGTGAAACACCCTGTGGTAGCAGCTTTGCTGTCTTCTACTTCATCAGCTTCTACATGCTCTGTGCCTTCCTGGTAAGCCAAGGGGGAACTCAACAGCCAGCAGCCTCACAGCACCTCATTGTACTGTTCCCCACAGATCATCAACCTCTTTGTAGCTGTCATCATGGACAACTTTGACTACCTGACAAGGGACTGGTCCATCCTTGGTCCCCACCACCTGGATGAGTTTAAAAGAATCTGGGCAGAGTATGACCCTGAAGCCAAGTAAGTTCCCAGAGGGAAATCCTGATTCCCCAATGCCCTGTCCCTCCTCTCCCTCCTCTTCTAGGGGTCGTATCAAACACCTGGATGTGGTGACCCTCCTCCGGCGGATTCAGCCGCCACTAGGTTTTGGGAAGCTGTGCCCTCACCGCGTGGCTTGCAAAGTAAGAGATAACGGGGTTCATGGGAGGGAGAGTCATCACCAGCTTTGCTTCTCTTCGCCTGCAGCGCCTGGTCTCCATGAACATGCCTCTGAACAGCGACGGGACAGTCATGTTCAATGCCACCCTGTTTGCCCTGGTCAGGACGGCCCTGAGGATCAAAACAGAAGGTAAGGTCGCCCGTGGGCACTGGGAGAGACACTGCCACCATCTGTGGCTTCCTACCTTACGCAGAGGGACCCAGCCCATCAGAGGCCCACCAAGGGGCTGAGGATCCTTTCCGCCCTGCAGGGAACCTAGAACAAGCCAATGAGGAGCTGCGGGCGATCATCAAGAAGATCTGGAAGCGGACCAGCATGAAGCTGCTGGACCAGGTGGTGCCCCCTGCAGGTGGTGAGTGCTCCCTGGACTCCCGCACCTTGGCCCTTACCCCCTCTCCCCTCTCCATACGTCTCAGATGATGAGGTCACCGTTGGCAAGTTCTACGCCACGTTCCTGATCCAGGAGTACTTCCGGAAGTTCAAGAAGCGCAAAGAGCAGGGCCTTGTGGGCAAGCCCTCCCAGAGGAACGCGCTGTCTCTGCAGGTGAGGGCCTGGGGGCGGGCCCACACTCCAGGGTGGTCCTCACCATCCTCCCCTTGGATTCCAGGCTGGCTTGCGCACACTGCATGACATCGGGCCTGAGATCCGACGGGCCATCTCTGGAGATCTCACCGCTGAGGAGGAGCTGGACAAGGCCATGAAGGAGGCTGTGTCCGCTGCTTCTGAAGATGACATCTTCAGGGTGGGTGGTGCCATGGCGCACTCTCGACCCCTCTTCTCCACCCACCCCTCCTTCTTGCCTACAGAGGGCCGGTGGCCTGTTCGGCAACCACGTCAGCTACTACCAAAGCGACGGCCGGAGCGCCTTCCCCCAGACCTTCACCACTCAGCGCCCGCTGCACATCAACAAGGCGGGCAGCAGCCAGGGCGACACTGAGTCGCCATCCCACGAGAAGCTGGTGGACTCCACCTTCACCCCGAGCAGCTACTCGTCCACCGGCTCCAACGCCAACATCAACAACGCCAACAACACCGCCCTGGGTCGCCTCCCTCGCCCCGCCGGCTACCCCAGCACGGTCAGCACTGTGGAGGGCCACGGGCCCCCCTTGTCCCCTGCCATCCGGGTGCAGGAGGTGGCGTGGAAGCTCAGCTCCAACAGGTAAGTGGGAGGCTGGCCACCCCAGGCGGCACTTTCTCCTTGTCCTCTCATCCCTGTGCTCTAGGATGCACTGCTGTGACATGCTGGATGGTGGGACCTTCCCTCCCGCCCTGGGCCCCCGCAGGGCTCCTCCCTGTCTGCATCAGCAGCTCCAGGGTTCCCTGGCGGGGCTGAGAGAGGACACACCCTGCATCGTGCCTGGCCACGCTTCACTGTGCTGCTCTTCCAGAGTAGGAGAGTGGCTCCCAGCAGGCTGCACAGCCCCCCAGCATGCCAGGTTCTTGACATGCTCGCCCTCCAGCTCAGAAAGAGCTAAAGATGACCTGACCCTGTCCCAGCAGGGAAAGGCACGTTCCGATGTGTGAGGATCTGGAGCTCAGGAGGGATTCAGGCTCAGCAGGGACTCAGGCTCACTGCCTTCTGCTCAGGAGAGCAAACCCCTCTAGGTGAGGCTTCCTCTCTGTGCCTTTACCCCAGGTCTGATGTTTTTCTTCATCTTGGATATTGTAGGTGCCACTCCCGGGAGAGCCAGGCAGCCATGGCGGGTCAGGAGGAGACGTCTCAGGATGAGACCTATGAAGTGAAGATGAACCATGACACGGAGGCCTGCAGTGAGCCCAGCCTGCTCTCCACAGAGATGTGAGCTCTGCTGCCCTCTGCTGAGGCTGACCCAGGAACAAGCCCCATGAGCTCTCTGTTCCAGGCTCTCCTACCAGGATGACGAAAATCGGCAACTGACGCTCCCAGAGGAGGACAAGAGGGACATCCGGCAATCTCCGAAGAGGGGTTTCCTCCGCTCTGCCTCACTAGGTAAATGCACCGCTCGCTCTCTGGATGTGGTCCCCTGATGGTGGCTCTCTGGCTGGCTTTGCAGGTCGAAGGGCCTCCTTCCACCTGGAATGTCTGAAGCGACAGAAGGACCGAGGGGGAGACATCTCTCAGAAGACAGTCCTGCCCTTGCATCTGGTTCATCATCAGGTAGCTCACACTTTTGGACAGGCCACTGTCACCCTATTAACTCACACTCCTTGTGTGTCCGCAGGCATTGGCAGTGGCAGGCCTGAGCCCCCTCCTCCAGAGAAGCCATTCCCCTGCCTCATTCCCTAGGCCTTTTGCCACCCCACCAGCCACACCTGGCAGCCGAGGCTGGCCCCCACAGCCCGTCCCCACCCTGCGGCTTGAGGGGGTCGAGTCCAGTGAGAAACTCAACAGCAGCTTCCCATCCATCCACTGCGGCTCCTGGGCTGAGACCACCCCCGGTGGCGGGGGCAGCAGCGCCGCCCGGAGAGTCCGGCCCGTCTCCCTCATGGTGCCCAGCCAGGCTGGGGCCCCAGGGAGGCAGTTCCACGGCAGTGCCAGCAGCCTGGTGGAAGCGGTAGGTGACTCGCAGATGGGCAGGGGGGAGAGGGTTCTTCATGGCTCCCACCCCGCTCCTTCAGGTCTTGATTTCAGAAGGACTGGGGCAGTTTGCTCAAGATCCCAAGTTCATCGAGGTCACCACCCAGGAGCTGGCCGACGCCTGCGACATGACCATAGAGGAGATGGAGAGCGCGGCCGACAACATCCTCAGCGGGGGCGCCCCACAGAGCCCCAATGGCGCCCTCTTACCCTTTGTGAACTGCAGGGACGCGGGGCAGGACCGAGCCGGGGGCGAAGAGGACGCGGGCTGTGTGCGCGCGCGGGGTCGACCGAGTGAGGAGGAGCTCCAGGACAGCAGGGTCTACGTCAGCAGCCTGTAGTGGGCGCTGCCAGATGCGGGCTTTTTTTTATTTGTTTCAATGTTCCTAATGGGTTCGTTTCAGAAGTGCCTCACTGTTCTCGTGACCTGGAGTTAACCGGAACAGCGTCTTCATTCATTTCTGTTGGGACCAGACGCGGAGCCTGGGTGCGCGAGCCGCCCTCCGGGAGGAAGGCGCCCGGCTGCGTCTGCAGAGGCGGGGAGAGGAGGCGGCGAGGGTCCCGGGGCGCGAGGAAGGCGCCTGCCCTCTCCCAGCTCGCAGGCCCCGGGCCCGGCCGCGCCTCCGCGGGGAGAGCACCCCGGCTTCCCGCGCGCCCTCACCAAAAGGACCCTACAGCAAACGGGTGTCTTTCGACTCTGCTTGTAGAAACCATTTGCACATATTCTGTACGAGCCTCGCTGTCTCCCTAGAGCCAGGGCCCTGCGGATTTGGAGAAGGGAGCGGGGCAGGACTTCCAGGAGGACCCCAACCCGGCCCGGAGAGGGAGGAGGAGGCCTCCAGGGGCGCGGAGCTCTGGGGATGGGCGTCGGGCCGGCAGTGGTGCGGCTCACTCCGTCCCTGCCCACCTGCGACGGGATCCCCCGACCGGCACGGGCCACGCCGAGCTCCCGGCCAGCCGCCGGCCCGCAGGCAGCGCGAGGGAGGAGCTGCGCCGCCGGCTCCGCCCAACCAGGTGGTGCTGAGCTTCCGCTGAGCGCTCTTTTGTTTTGTGGTTTGACACTTTTCTTGACAGCATGTTGCAGTTTCTTTTCGGTTTTGGTTTTTTTTAAATGTTTTATTTTGCTTTCCCAGCGGGAGGGGAGGAAGAAGAGTGTTTACAAAGTCCTGTAGCCCCCTCACCTTTCTGTTTTCACTTTTGCCAATGTACATCGGGTTTGGTTTTCTTGTATTATTTAAACGGTTGTGGTTTCCTTTTTCCACGGAGGTTCAATAGAAGCCGCTGCAGGAGAGTTTTACCAACCATTGTGTATGCCCAATAATTTGTTATCATTTCCTTAGGTAGTAACCTATTTTTGTTCTGGTTTGGTTCGGTTATCTAATGGAAAGGTAACTGGCAATGCACTTGATGTGGTCTTGCACATGTGGGTGATAGAGTTGGGTTCCTTTTTATGCTGGGTGTACAGGTGGGTTTGGGAGAGAGGAGCATGCGCGAGAGAGTCTCCGAGTGTGTGCGACGCGTGTGTGTGTGGTGGGTTGTCTGTGTGCATATGTCCTGCCCGTGTATATGCACCCACACCATGTGCCCGTGCACACCAGTGACTACGCAGTCCCCCCTTTCTGGTTTAGCTGTGGGAAGATCTGAATCTGGGGCCGTTTGAAAGCAAAAACAAACCACTGTCTCTGCTTCTGAAACGGGAATCAGTAACTCTTTGCATTTTCTGTCCCACAAGATATGCAAAAACAATGCAATAATATTCATTTAAAAATACAATTGTGAGTTGTGTTGGCATTAAAACTGTATTTTAAAAAAAGACAGAAATTTAAGGGAAAAACACAAGAAGGCATTTTGCTTCAATATATTCCGTGTAATGTTTTATTGCATTGATAATGTTTCTGTTGAAGAAACCGTTATACTTGAATTCAGGTCAGTTTCAGTATTTTTCAAATATTTTTTTAAAACTGAATTGCAATTGTGCCAAGCGAATATAATGAATTGAATTAAGTTGGTTTTCGGATTCACTTCTTGTATATTTTGCTGCATGTAAAGTAAATCATTTTGTATTTGGAGTGTGACAAGCTTTACCTTTGAACTCAAGTGCTTTTCTATATGTGGTTGGGGGAAAGGGAACAAGTTTTCTTTAGTTTGCACAATGAGCAAAGGTATCACCAGTGTAGTCATTATTCTGCTCTCCACAAACAGGTTTGGACATTACTGTTTTGCATATCTTGTGTTTGCTTACATTTCCCTCAATTTTTCCAAAATCGTTTGCTGGGTATGTTTGTACCGCCTCTTGCTGTGAGAGACCAGGACCTATTTTATTCCAGTCTTCACTCTGTCCACTCTGCTCTGGTCATCTGATTTGGTACTTCTCCAAGAACAGCCCTTCACTGTGAGGTGCAGGGAGGCGTTCTGATGAGCCCTCAGTCACTGGGCCGTCATCCGCATCCCCCATGGAAGAGGTAGCTGGCTTTCCCTTCCCTTCCACCACACGGAATTTTCTCTTTGGCTTCCTTAGGAAAGTGTACACTAACCGGGAGGATAAAATTAAAGTCAGGCTGCTTGGAGGGAGGGGCATCCTCACTTCCGGATTCTTGTTGCTCTACCCAACAAGGACAGCAGGGGCTCGAGAAAGGAACTGGTGAAACCCTGATCCATCTGAAAGTCAACTCTGCGTGCTCCTTTCTCCATCCCTTCCTCACTCTGGAGCAGCCTTTCCTTCAGGCTTGCCCTAATGTTTGGGCTGCCGGGGAGGGGGCCAGGACAAGGGAAGAGGCATCCGGAGCTCACAGTGGGGGTGGGAACAGATTTTTGTGGGGGCATCTCTAATGCTCACTTATATCTCCCTAGAACATCACTCTTTTGGTGCTGTGTCCTTCAAATGTATGTCAACAGTGGTGGCTGAAAAGGGACTGCTTTGGGGAAAACAGGACCCAACCATTCACCCAGAATTGACCCATTAAATCTCTTCCAGTCCTAGTGTTCCCTGAGCCCCTCTTGGCACATATATAAGTAAGCTAGAAATTACAATAAGGGACAGTCCATTCCTCTATGACAGCTTGCTGGACTGATTCATGACAAAGTGGAGAAATGTACTCAATACTCCCCGGTTAACACAGTCTAGAAACAGAGTTTCTTTATGGATATCCACACCCAAGTCATCCAAACTTTCTTGATTCCTTTTCACTGCCATCAAGGTCCTCTAGAAATTGAGTTTAGGTATCATCCTTTGAAAAGTTCCCAAGATTTCTACCAGGAGGTACACACAGGCGTTCCCTGTCTAGGGCAGGAGGACTATCCTAGCTTGACCTTCTGATCCACTAGAATAAGACTGGCGTATGATGCCTGTCATCAGAACAGACTGGCACAAGTAGTGACATCAATGAACCACAGCACAATCTTCCAAGTGATGTCTACTCTCCACCTAAAATGGAATTTTCCCCATGACCTTGTAAAACATAATTGTCACATCTTCCATACCCCTCCTGACAGCCCCCAAGTGTCAGGAGAAAACAGTCAGGGGCTAAGGGCCCAAGGGACTTGAAGAAACAACAGTTTAAGGTCTGCAGTTTGGTCAACTTAATTCTTGTCCTCCGACCAGCCCTGCCTCTTTCATTTCCAGACCTTGGAGAATTTTTCCCAGCTTTGATTCAGAAGGTACTAGTTATAACCCCTTTCCTTCTTCTTAATCCAATAGGCCTCACTCTCACTGGGAAATCCACTCAAAGGAACAAGGCAATGTCTCTCATTCTATTTCCCAGTTCCAAATTCCAGGTGCTTGTCTGGAGTGAAGCTACCCGTTACTTTCTCCCAGCTTTTCTCCACCCAGCATGTCTCCTGCCCATGCAGCTGAAGACAGTGGGGCAACCTCAGGAGAAGCAGACCTTTCCATGCCCAAGTTCATCTCCTGAGCAACAGTGACACCTAGAAAATGAGGACTTTGGAAGTCACCCAAAAGATGGTGGCTACTTTATGGAGTCCTGAAGATACACAGCCACCACTCCTAAAGGCAAAGAAAGAAAACACGAATGTAGGTCAGGGATAGAGTGGAACCCTGGTCATCGGGGTTTTTAGCCTCATCGTGGGAAAGGTGGTAAAGGAGGATGATGGCATCTCCATCCCTAGAGGCCAAGAATTGAAATATCATTGTCAAGGATTAGAAACAATTCAGCAAAGAGGCCACAAAAAGGGCCTGCTGACTCCCAGAAGACCTCTTTAAACCCCAGGGGAGGCAAATACTTGCTGATGGAGTCTGGGCCGTTTCCATATTTTAAAGAAGACCTGCCTCTGGGGCAAATGTCAGCACAGAGAGGACTGGGAGGAGAATGGAGGCAAGAAAAGGGCATATTTTGACTCCCTCTGTGCCTCTTCCCAGTTCATGGAAGGATGTGTTCAGCTTACCCACCCACAGTGACCAGTGTGGTGGAGCCGCTGACATCTCAAGGATCTATTTGGGAAGGTGAGAAGAGTACTCATTCCATCTGGGGGTGTTGTTCCAGCCACATCAGCCTACCTGGTGGGATGTGGGGGTGTCTGCCACCCTGTCCCCCCTCTGCTGATGTCCCTCCCCTCAGGCTGTCCAGGTGCCACCTGACACAGGCTGCTGTGCAAAGACAGGCGGGGAAGCCCAAACCTCACTCCCAGGGAGGCCCTCAGCCGCCAGAGTCCAGGTTCTCCAGAGGCTACGATTTGAGGAGGTTGAGGGGGAAGACAGGAGGGAAAGAAAAGTCCTACAACTGTCAGGAATGGGGCACCTTTCCCTGTCCCTAAGCAAAGCTCCCTCTTCCCACTGCCCTCCCCAGCCCCAGCTCCCTGTCCTCCCCAACACCTAGTGAGAAAGACGGTGCGTGGAAGGGAGTCCCATGGGCAGATGCTTACACGACCTCTTTGTGAAGCCTCTTCTGGGTTTAACTTCATTCATCAATTTATTCTTATGTCAAAGCAATGAAACTTTTCTTTCTGGAGCCAGATACCAATACAACAGGTGAACGGGTTTCTGCCACATCTCTACATTGACGGGGGATGCTTGAACAACCCCCCTCACTACACAGACACACACCGTTAAGGCACAAGGGCTGGGGTTGAGCTCTAGATGAGGGACTTTCCTGCTCCTGCAAGGGTGAGCACTGTATACACAGACAAGGAGGGTGCAGTAGAGTGACTCCCTTGGATGGAAGTAGTACCATCAGAACCTACTATTATTATGACATAAATTCTATTTACATACATTGAGAGAATACTACAATCAACACTTTTTCCTGGGATGACTTTAAGAGGTTTGAGCCACAGCACCTGAAGTGGCAAAGATCCATGGTCTTTGTAGGGTATTAGAGAACTCTTCCAGTCACCTCTGAAAGCACTCTAGATCTTGCAGCTGAGTGGATGAAGTGTAACAAATCTGTTGCACGCTGAGAGGAGTCAGAATTAGCATTTTTCATGAAAGTTCCCCACGTCTCTACTAAGAATGAGGAAGAAAAGACTAAGACTAGGTAATTACACAGAGGCTTGAAATGTTACATCACCAGAGCCAAGTCCTCTCCCTTCAGATCAGTTACTGGCTGCTACACAGGGACACCCCCACCTTTTCAGGGCATCCCATGCACTCCACTTCTCAGGATCTAAGGAATTTGACTTTGTAGGGATCCCAGAAAGGGCACTGTGCCACTTCCCCTGGTGTGAATCAGACATACATTGTACATTCATTTCTAAAATTCACTCATGCACCTCAAACCAAGGTCATTATCCAAAAAAAAAAAAAAAAAGCTCTGGGTGGAAGAGTTTGTAAGTTTTAAGAGAGGGTCATTTCTATGTGAGGAAATGCAGAAATGGACAGAATGATTCTTATTCACTGTTTGGGTCTGGAGAATTCCCATTGTGGAAATCTTAGAGATCTCAAGTTTATTACCAAGGGAATAAGGAAAAAAAGGTGAGCAGGCACCAGGCCAAGCAGTGGCTCCCTTGCCAAGGAACCTGAGGCTGCAGGTTTCAGGGACCCCCTTGAAGAAACCTCTCCTGGCCATTGGCCAGGAGAAAAGAGAAGTCTCTCCTGTAGAGTCACAAGAGAAGCAAAAGAGGGTGGGTCACTGGGTCCTGGACATAGCCCCCAACCCCAAGACTTCCCAATATGGAGAAACTACACCAATGTTTAAAAGGGGAAAAGGAAAGAACTTGTACATCAAGGGAAGATGATTTGTAAACACACAGTCCTGTGCAGAAAGATCCCCTTCAGGAGGTGTCTCCAGCATCCCAAAGCTGTGCGCACCTTCTCTTTTCCTGCCTCAGGCCACCTATGCATCCAGCTGCAGCCCATACCCACACCTGAAATCCATCTCTTGAATCCCAGCCAGGTTATATACCACCCCATTGCCATGTCCTGTCCTGGCCAGAATGCATGCTGTTCCCCCAAGCCTCGTGGGAGTGAGGCCATGGGAAACAGAGATGAGCATGTCTGGACAAGTCTGTGATGGTAGTGGATGAGAATAACCCATGGCAAAACACGCACATTCATTAAGAAATAGGGCGACAGATTCCCCGTTGGTGAAGCACTGAAAGGTCTATTACTCTCATAATATTGCTGTTTTATTTTAATCCACCAGAGCTACCATGCAAAACTTTCCTCCTGTGAAACGCTCCAGATAAAGCTCCTCTAATCTCCCCTTCCCTCATGTCCTCCAGCTCAAACCCACCTTCATCCCCCAAACCAATCTGTATCATGCCTGTTATCAGAGAGGCACAGAAAGATGGGCAGTGCCTCCGTTGTCACCATTCCCCACACCCCTACACACCCCCACACCCTCCCCTCCAGGCTCCACGACTTCACAGTCTTACTGTTGTAAATATCATTGTACAGTTTGTAATCCTCAAATAATCCCATTGTCAGAGGCCTCGCCTGATGGGCCTTCTCACCCTCGAGAAAGGCCAGGGAATCTAGAAGGGGCAACCCTTCAAGGAGAGCTTCAGGGTCATCTCTGTGTGAGACACTATTGTATATTCCTGTAAGATTGCATTTTTATCTAAGGAATGATGTTATTTAAAAAACAAACAAAAAACACAAAAAATAAGAATTGCAAATAAATTTCTTAACAATGTCTACATTGACTTCATTGTATCTTCCCTCTTCCTTA